CAAAAAACCTTCATTTCTATAGCGCTATCCTCTTCTATCTACCATGTGAGGGGTCAGGAGCCGACTCATCCCAAGGGTCTAGGAGTCCTGCCATTGACCTTACTGCTTAGGGTCACAAGCTGGCACCCTTCAAAACCACACATTGGGTCTGCCCTCACAGCGGCAGTGTGTTCAACTGGATGGGGAGGTAAGTAGCCCAAGGTCAGACAGTTGGACCTGGGTAGACAATAGACTTGGGGACAGACTTTGGAAGGCACTCCCCTGATTCCCCTGTCTCCATGGGGCCTCAATACTAGAGCCCTCAAGGTTGGTCAGGGAGTGTTTGTGCTTTGACCATGCAAAGGGTGCCAGGTTGTGGCTAGGGATGCCCCCGGCGTTCCTCTCCCTCCTACCTACTCCTCAGCCTCTGCAGGTGCCTGTCATGGCCTCTGTGTCCTTCATTCTGTCCACTCATGTGTTCACTGGGCCCCTCCTTGGTGCCAGGCACCCGCTACTGAGGGATACCAAGCCCCTGCCAGAGAAGCTTGGAGCTGGGTCACAGCAGCAAGGAGGCTGGAGACATCAGTGGCATCAGTGCACTGGTCAGTGAGGCCGCTGTGGGAGGAGGGAGTGGGAGCAGAAGCTAAGAGTGGACTGAAGTCCTGAGGCCAGGAAGTAGTTCAGGGTTTAAGAAGAGGAGAGACAGGCGGCCCGGGGAGGGAGCAGGCTCAGGATGGGCCTCCAGTGCCTCCTCTGGAGCTCACTACCCAGACTACAGCAGCGCAGCGGGCAGCGCCTCAGCTCCTTCCCCTTCTGCTGCCTACAGCCTGGACAGGACCCGGAATCAAACCGCAGGCCCTGGGTCACCGCTGCCGGAAAGAGCCAGTTCCTGTCCGTCCATGCACCCACCCACACAACCTGGGCCCTCCTGGAGGTGCTGGGGGAGACCCAGCCTGAGTGCCTGGAAGTGACTGCGGGAAGGGAGTACAACTGACCACGCCTTTTTTCCGGGGTATAAAAGCGGAGGAGCACGTTCTATTCTGGCAGTGTAGCTGCGAGAACCTTTGCACGCGCACAAACTACGGGGACGATTTCTGATTGATTTTTGGCGCTTTCGATCCACCCTCCTCCCTTCTCATGGGACTTTGGGGACAAAGCGTCCCGACCGCCTCGAGCGCTCGAGCAGGGCGCTATCCAGGAGCCAGGACAGCGTCGGGAACCAGACCATGGCTCCTGGACCCCAAGATCCTTAAGTTCGTCGTCTTCATCGTCGCGGTTCTGCTGCCGGTGAGTCTCCGCCGCGGTCCCTGGCTGGGGAACACTCAAGCCCATCTCTGCCTTGTCCCCACAGGTCCGGGTTGACTCTGCCACCATCCCCCGGCAGGACGAAGTTCCCCAGCAGACAGTGGCCCCACAGCAACAGAGGCGCAGCCTCAAGGAGGAGGAGTGTCCAGCAGGTGCACTCTTATTTTTAAAAATCAGTTTATTTACTCATTCATTAACTTTTCTCTCCCTTCCCAGGATCTCATAGATCAGAATATACTGGAGCCTGTAACCCGTGCACAGAGGGTGTGGATTACACCATTGCTTCCAACAATTTGCCTTCTTGCCTGCTATGTACAGTTTGTAAATCAGGTACAGAATGTGTGGACCCCTTGCCCAGAGGTCACATTCTCAAAACCTTATGCTCTGTTGTCAGGTCAAACAAATAAAAGTTCCTGTACCACGACCAGAGACACCGTGTGTCAGTGTGAAAAAGGAAGCTTCCAGGATAAAAACTCCCCTGAGATGTGCCGGACGTGTAGAACAGGGTAAGACAGCAGCCAGGGGCTCCCAACAGCTTGAGTCCCTGTCTCCCTCTCTGTGTGTACCCAGGTGTCCCAGAGGGATGGTCAAGGTCAGTAATTGTACGCCCCGGAGTGACATCAAGTGCAAAAATGAATCAGCTGCCAGTTCCACTGGGAAAACCCCAGCAGCGGAGGAGACAGTGACCACCATCCTGGGGATGCTTGCCTCTCCCTATCACTACCTTATCATCATAGTGGTTTTAGTCATCATTTTAGCTGTGGTTGTGGTTGGCTTTTCATGTCGGAAGAAATTCATTTCTTACCTCAAAGGCATCTGCTCAGGTAGGTGCTGGCTGAGGGTGGGAGCGCTGGGCCCCGCCTGCTCAGGAGACTGCTTCTTTTCCAGGTGGTGGAGGAGGTCCCGAACGTGTGCACAGAGTGAGTTGGTTTCTCCAGAAACTGGGGGCTTCGTGGACTTGAGTGGGCTCTTTGTCTTCCCAAGGTCCTTTTCCGGCGGCGTTCATGTCCTTCACGAGTTCCTGGGGCGGAGGACAATGCCCGCAACGAGACCCTGAGTAACAGATACTTGCAGCCCACCCAGGTCTCTGAGCAGGAAATCCAAGGTCAGGAGCTGGCAGAGCTAACAGGTGTGACTGTAGAGTTGCCAGAGGAGCCACAGCGTCTGCTGGTGAGTTGAGGAGGGACTGTGCCCTGCCTGGCCTGACCAGAGCATTCCCCACTGTGTGTTACAGGAACAGGCAGAAGCTGAAGGGTGTCAGAGGAGGAGGCTGCTGGTTCCAGTGAATGACGCTGACTCCGCTGACAGTAAGTGTTTTGTGCCTTGAGACGCAGCAGGAATTGAGACCCTAAATCTCTTCTCTCTTCTCAGTCAGCACCTTGCTGGATGCCTCGGCAACACTGGAAGAAGGACATGCAAAGGAAACAATTCAGGACCAACTGGTGGGCTCCGAAAAGCTCTTTTATGAAGAAGATGAGGCAGGCTCTGCTACGTCCTGCCTGTGAAAGAATCTCTTCAGGAAACCAGAGCTTCCCTCATTTACCTTTTCTCCTACAAAGGGAAGCAGCCTGGAAGAAACAGTCCAGTACTTGACCCATGCCCCAACAAACTCTACTATCCAATATGGGGCAGCTTACCAATGGTCCTAGAACTTTGTTAACGCACTTGGAGTAATTTTTATGAAATACTGCGTGTGATAAGCAAACGGGAGAAATTTATATCAGATTCTTGGCTGCATAGTTATACGATTGTGTATTAAGGGTCGTTTTAGGCCACATGCGGTGGCTCATGCCTGTAATCCCAGCACTTTGATAGGCTGAGGCAGGTGGATTGCTTGAGCTCGGGAGTTTGAGACCAGCCTCATCAACACAGTGAAACTCCATCTCAATTTAAAAAGAAAAAAAGTGGTTTTAGGATGTCATTCTTTGCAGTTCTTCATCATGAGACAAGTCTTTTTTTCTGCTTCTTATATTGCAAGCTCCATCTCTACTGGTGTGTGCATTTAATGACATCTAACTACAGATGCCGCACAGCCACAATGCTTTGCCTTATAGTTTTTTAACTTTAGAACGGGATTATCTTGTTATTACCTGTATTTTCAGTTTCGGATATTTTTGACTTAATGATGAGATTATCAAGACGTAGCCCTATGCTAAGTCATGAGCATATGGACTTACGAGGGTTCGACTTAGAGTTTTGAGCTTTAAGATAGGATTATTGGGGCTTACCCCCACCTTAATTAGAGAAACATTTATATTGCTTACTACTGTAGGCTGTACATCTCTTTTCCGATTTTTGTATAATGATGTAAACATGGAAAAACTTTAGGAAATGCACTTATTAGGCTGTTTACATGGGTTGCCTGGATACAAATCAGCAGTCAAAAATGACTAAAAATATAACTAGTGACGGAGGGAGAAATCCTCCCTCTGTGGGAGGCACTTACTGCATTCCAGTTCTCCCTCCTGCGCCCTGAGACTGGACCAGGGTTTGATGGCTGGCAGCTTCTCAAGGGGCAGCTTGTCTTACTTGTTAATTTTAGAGGTATATAGCCATATTTATTTATAAATAAATATTTATTTATTTATTTATAAGTAGATGTTTACATATGCCCAGGATTTTGAAGAGCCTGGTATCTTTGGGAAGCCATGTGTCTGGTTTGTCGTGCTGGGACAGTCATGGGACTGCATCTTCCGACTTGTCCACAGCAGATGAGGACAGTGAGAATTAAGTTAGATCCGAGACTGCGAAGAGCTTCTCTTTCAAGCGCCATTACAGTTGAACGTTAGTGAATCTTGAGCCTCATTTGGGCTCAGGGCAGAGCAGGTGTTTATCTGCCCCGGCATCTGCCATGGCATCAAGAGGGAAGAGTGGACGGTGCTTGGGAATGGTGTGAAATGGTTGCCGACTCAGGCATGGATGGGCCCCTCTCGCTTCTGGTGGTCTGTGAACTGAGTCCCTGGGATGCCTTTTAGGGCAGAGATTCCTGAGCTGCGTTTTAGGGTACAGATTCCCTGTTTGAGGAGCTTGGCCCCTCTGTAAGCATCTGACTCATCTCAGAGATATCAATTCTTAAACACTGTGACAACAGGATCTAAAATGGCTGACACATTTGTCCTTGTGTCACGTTCCATTATTTTATTTAAAAACCTCAGTAATCGTTTTAGCTTCTTTCCAGCAAACTCTTCTCCACAGTAGCCCAGTCGTGGTAGGATAAATTACGGATATAGTCATTCTAGGGGTTTCAGTCTTTTCCATCTCAAGGCATTGTGTGTTTTGTTCCGGGACTGGTTTGGCTGGGACAAAGTTAGAACTGCCTGAAGTTCGCACATTCAGATTGTTGTGTCCATGGAGTTTTAGGAGGGGATGGCCTTTCCGGTCTTCGCACTTCCATCCTCTCCCACTTCCATCTGGCGTCCCACACCTTGTCCCCTGCACTTCTGGATGACACAGGGTGCTGCTGCCTCCTAGTCTTTGCCTTTGCTGGGCCTTCTGTGCAGGAGACTTGGTCTCAAAGCTCAGAGAGAGCCAGTCCGGTCCCAGCTCCTTTGTCCCTTCCTCAGAGGCCTTCCTTGAAGATGCATCTAGACTACCAGCCTTATCAGTGTTTAAGCTTATTCCTTTAACATAAGCTTCCTGACAACATGAAATTGTTGGGGTTTTTTGGCGTTGGTTGATTTGTTTAGGTTTTGCTTTATACCCGGGCCAAATAGCACATAACACCTGGTTATATATGAAATACTCATATGTTTATGACCAAAATAAATATGAAACCTCATATTAAAAAGGTGTGGTGTTCGTTTATTTCCATCCTCCTCT